CTGACCCCCAGAAGAGGATGGGTCCAGGTTTTGGGGGTTCTGAAGTAAACAACATGGGAGCCATCCTTAAAGAATACAAAAAACAATGCGAAATTATGTGAAGAGTCCACTGCCACCTTGAGCAATGGCAGCCCTGGGGCTGAGGAAGGTCAGGGCAGGGGATGCCACCCACTGCTGCCCCATCCCTGGGGCCTGGTCAGGCAGGAGGGGGCCTTTCCTGACCCCCAATCCCTTGAAGGCAGAGCCTCTTCCTGTGCACCATCTGGCAGAAGCCCCCATGATAGCCCTGGACCCTTCTGTTCCTGCTGCGGGAACATCTCTTCCCTTTGGTCTCAGCCCAAGCAAAGCTGCCTCTTGGACCATTCTGGGTGCCCTAAGGAGCCTTCCCAGCTTTGGTCTTAGTTATTGCTGGCCAGGCCTGGGGTGAGGTGTGGGTGTGAGATCTTGGCCCCTGAATCTTCAAGGTCATATCCGGGGCCTGCCCTGAGAAATTGCACAACCTGTCAGCTGAAGGAAACCACAGCCCTGGTTTTGTTTTCTCATCTCTGAAACAGGGAAGCTCTCCTGCAGGCAGTGCCCAGGCCCAGGGTAGACAAAGGGTTTTCATGCCACAGACGGGGCAGCTGCTGGAGCTCCCTACACAGCGGGACACGCGAAGGGCACCTGCTGTGTGACCTGGGGCCCACGACAGTCACTGGTTGCCTCTGCAGAAGCAGTTGACTGCCTCCACTCTAGAAGATTCTACTGAGGCCTGGCTCAGTGCCTGGCTTGTGGGTGCGCCATCTAGATCAAGCATTATTATGCTAATGATCATATGCAAAAACTCAGCTCACGCATTATTATGTTAATGATCTTATCCGCCCCCTCTCCCCCCGCCAAAGAAAAAGAACTGGGCAGCTCAAGGCCGCTTCTGTGGGTGTGGCTGGTGGTCACTTTGAAACAGTTGGGTTTGCAAAATAACCCCGGGAGAAGTTACAGAGCTTAAGAAATCCCCCAAGTTCTCATGATCCTTGCTTCCCTTTCCAGTCACCCTTGGTGCCCTGTACTTCACTGTGGTCCTGAACTGAAGAGCTGTGTTTTTCAGGAAGACTTGGCCAGGCCGTGTTCCGTGTCTCTGGATTCAAGTCCCAGGAGTCCTGACCAGAGAGCAGGTATGCGGGTGTGGGGAAGGGCTGCAGAGGACTTTATTTACATTATTTATTTTATTAAATTAAGGCATCAGTGTTTTTCTGACCGAAGTTCTCATTTCCTGACAATGGAAATGGAACAAGAAAAAATGACCATGAATAAGGAATTGAGTCCAGACGCGGCTGCTTACTGCTGCTCGGCCTGCCACGGCGATGAGACCTGGAGTTACAACCACCCCATCCGGGGCCGGGCCAAGTCTCGCAGCCTGTCTGCCTCGCCCGCCCTGGGGAGCACCAAGGAGTTCAGGTACAACTGGGAGGGATGGTTCCTCTTTTTTTCTGGTGGCTCTGACACTGCCCTCTCCCCACAGGAGGACACGCTCTCTTCATGGGCCATGCCCGGTGACCACTTTTGGACCAAAGGCCTGTGTGCTGCAGAACCCCCAGACCATCATGTGAGTGCTGGGGCCCCAGGACGGGGGGTTCTGGTGCCCTCCCTGCACTTCCTGGTCCTGGCAGAGCCACTCCTTTGTCACTCGCATCTCAGCTGCTGCCTTCACCAGCCGTCAGTCACTCGGGCCAGGGCGGGGTCACCGGACAGGTGCATGTTCTGCCTCAGCCCTCAGACCAGGGCGTACTCAGTGGTCCCCGAGCTGCCCGAGGCCAGACAGCCCCGCAGGAGGAAGCGGTGGGTTTGTGGGGCAGCCTTGAGGGGCATGCGTGCCTGCAAGGGCTGGTGTCCTGCTTTGCAGGTGACCCAGGAAGAGGTCGAGGCGCTGGTTTGTGGTCACACACAGCGGTGGGTGCCTGGGCCGGTGTACGACGCCGCTGCTGGTGGCTCTGGCTGGGCTCAGCTGAGCCTCAGGGCTGGAATGGGTGTAGGCCAGGCCACTGGGTCAGTGGTGACTGTTGGCGGGGAGAGCAGGGGCTGGTGTGAACTCTTTTCTCCTCCCCTAAAGGCACATTCAGGACCCCGCGAGCCAGCGGCTGACGTGGAACAAGTCCCCAAAGAGCGTCCTTGTCATCAAGAAGATGAGAGATGCCAGCCTACTGCAGCCGTTCAAGGAGCTCTGCACGCACCTCATGGAGGCACGCGGGGCAGGGGGGAAGGGGGCCTGGGGTGCACATGGAGTTGGGGGGGCCTCCATCCACATCACCGCCCCGTGAGACCATGGGAACCACCTCAAGTGCTGGGACAGCGCCCGTGAGTCGGGAACCTCCCTGCAGGAGGGTGGGGTCTGCAGGTGGAATGAGCAGGTTGGCACTTTGCTTCCAGGAGAACATGATCGTGTATGTGGAAAAGAAAGTGCTAGAAGACCCTGCCATCGCCAGCGATGAAAGCTTTGGGGCAGTGAAGAAGAAATTCTGTACCTTTCGAGAAGGTGGGCTGTCAGCAGCTCTGTCCTTGGTTTCTGCCTCTTCTTGGTTTTGCTTTGTGTTTCCTAGATTATGATGACATTTCCAATCAGATAGACTTCATCATCTGCCTGGGGGGAGACGGGACGCTGCTGTACGCTTCCTCGCTTTTCCAGGTGAAGCGCTGACATTTCCAGACCCACACCAGGGGCACTGAGTGACCTCTCCGTCGGCTCACAGGGCAGCGTCCCTCCGGTCATGGCCTTCCACCTGGGCTCCCTGGGCTTCCTGACCCCATTCAGCTTTGAGAACTTTCAGTCCCAAGTTACTCAGGTGATAGAGGGTGAGTTGGAATGTTCTGGAGCCCACAGGAGCATGCATGCCCTCTGACTCCTGCTGGACCTCAGGGAACGCAGCTGTTGTTCTCCGGAGTCGGCTGAAGGTCAGGGTGGTGAAGGAGCTCCGGGGGAAGAAGACGGCCGTGCACAATGGGCTGGGTGAGAACGGCTCGCAGGCTGCAGGCCTGGACATGGATGTCGGGAAGCAGGCCATGCAGTACCAGGTGAGTGGAGGCGCCTCGGCCTCGGTGAGGGGGCCCTGAGTGTGCAATGCTGTCGCCCCTCCAGGTCCTGAATGAGGTGGTGATTGACAGAGGCCCCTCCTCCTACCTGTCCAATGTGGATGTCTACCTGGACGGACACCTCATCACCACGGTGCAGGGCGACGGTAAGGCCCGCAGCACTGTCCTGGGGCCCTGAGCGGGAGTGACGCCTGCGCCTGTCCCTGTCAGGAGTGATCGTGTCCACCCCGACGGGCAGCACGGCGTATGCGGCCGCGGCCGGGGCCTCCATGATCCACCCCAACGTGCCGGCCATCATGATCACGCCCATCTGCCCCCACTCGCTGTCCTTCCGGCCCATCGTGGTCCCCGCAGGGGTCGAGCTGAAGGTCAGAGCCAACGACACTCCTTTTCCGGTTTGGGGGCCCACACCTCTCCCTGCTTGACCCTCAGATCATGCTGTCACCTGAAGCAAGGAACACAGCATGGGTGTCCTTTGATGGACGGAAGAGACAAGAGATCCGCCATGGAGACAGGTGTGGGCTGCATGCCGGGCTGGGCGCTGCCTCCCTGGCTCAGGCTGCTGCTCTCCCGTCCCAGCATCAGCATCACTACCTCATGCTACCCGCTCCCCTCCATCTGTGTGCGGGACCCCGTGAGCGACTGGTTTGAGAGCCTCGCCCAGTGCCTGCATTGGAACGTCCGGAAGAAGCAAGCCCACTTCGAGGAGGAGGAGGAGGAGGAGGAGGAGGGCTAGGTCAAGCCCCTATCCAGGCCCGAATCCTTCCGCTGCCCTCCAAGCGCCCTCTGGGGACAGACCAATCTGCGTGTGTCTGTGACCGCCTGTCTCAGTGGCACGGCCACTTCCTTTCTGTAGCTGGGTTAGAGCCTGGGTCTGCCTTTTGTCCAGATCAGCTGTTTTTTTAAAATGTCTGACTTTTTTTGCATTTCTAAAGAAGCGTGAGAAATGGGCTGGGAGTGCTTCTGTCCTGCTGACACCCCGCGGTGGGTCCCTGGAGCGCGGCCTCCAGCTGCCGCAATTTCCATGCCAGGATATTTTTCCGCAAATCAGTCGGTTGAAATTCAGAGGAGTCAGAATGACTCGACCTGTCCTTCAATGTTGATAATAAATGTCTCAGCCAAAAACCTTCCTTGAGCTGCCATGCTTTTCCCCTTGACCTGCACCTCTTCCCCTAAAACTTCTGCAGGGAAGCCCCTGGCGGAGGCGCCATTGAAAGCATGGTCTTGCCAGTGGCTGGCAAGGCGGTTTTGTTCTGCTCAGTTTCTGGAGAGGGTTGGATGCGTCCCCTGCCATCCAGCCCTCCCCGCTTGAGGCCAGCACTGAGTCTGGGACACTCAGCGGGAAGGGGGCTGGCATCGCCAGCGACCCACACATTCCTCACGTAGCTTCTGCTCCCAGGAAGGTAGTTTAAATCCTGTATATACTTTTTAGAGACTCTTTTAAACTTTCTGAAGTGCTGATGTACATACTTTCTCGTACACACTTTTGTGAAGATTTCAAGGGGAAGGGAGTCGTCTGCCATTCAATGTTTACATTTATGTTCTGCAAGACGCTGTCCTCAGGGACCATTAGGGGACCATTCTGTTCAGTGCGATCCTGATGGTCCGGGAGATGAGGGTTTCCGGGGCTAGTGATCGTGATCCCTTTTATTTGCAACTGTAATGAGAATTTTTCACACTAACACAGCGAGGGACTCAACACGCTGATTCTCCTCCTGCCTCTCCCGTGAGTCTCCAGCCTGCCCAGCACCGGCAGCTGTGGAGCACGTGGATGCTGCCTACCCCGGCGCCCGCGTCTTCCACGGGCACAGGTGTGTGGAGGCCGTGGTCGGACCCTGGTGTCCTGGTTACTGCTGCCCGGGTGTCTTTTTTTTGAGTAACTGCTCTCTGAGTTTTGCACACGAAGTTGCCCTCATCTGCTGGAGATCGATAAGGAAGGCACAAGACGTTCTCCTCTGCCCGTGAGGAGCTTCCCGCAGCCGCCTGGCCCAGCCTGGGCACGTTCTCCGAGGCATGTGTCTCCCTGCTCACCCTCGTCTGGGCACCTCAGCATCTGTGGACTTGAGCGTCCAAAAACCCTGAGTGTGATTCTGGGCAGCCGGCCTGGCTTGAAGTCCGCCATGACCCTGGGCACAGGGGAAGCCCAGCCGTGGGCTTAGGAGAGAGGGACCAGCGCCCAGCGTTAGGGCTGGAAGACGGCAGTGTTCAGAATTCCAGCCGCTCATCTGAACACAGAAGGTGTGAACTGACCTCTAAAGCAGCGTGAGATGGGAATGATCTAGAAAACTTTGGATTTTTGAAGTAAATTTTAATGTTTCATATTAATTTCTTGAAAATGTATTAAATGTCATTGAAAGCCTTATTACGCTTTTCAGATCCTTTCAATAAACAAGACTTGTAGAAAATAAGCTGGGTTAATAACAGCTTTCTTCTGACGCCG